TGAAATGGGACCAGCTGAGCCTACGTCACCGCAAAGGAGTTAAGGCACAGAGACCAAGGCCAGGCCCAGGACCGATCAAACCCCCCTGAGAGCTCGGAGAGGGCGGGGCCGAGCTGGGACTTATTTCCCGCCCCGGGCACCGTGCCTGGCACACGGGAGGCGCCCAATAAATGCTTGTTTGAGCCAGGCCCAGCCCTCAATAAATAACAGCTGTTGTTGATGCCGCAGAGGCTGGCGAGGAAGTGGGCTCTCCCCTCCCCAACCCCAGCATCTCATGCTCCCATCCCCCCTCCAGCCCCATTCCTTACCCCCCTCCATTCCTTCCCGTGGCCCCCAACCCAACTCAGCCCCTTCCTCCAGGCCCCCACCTCCCCCCAACCCACTCAGCCCCTCCTCCAGGGCCCCACCTCCCCCAACCCCACTCAGCCCCTCCTCAAGGGCCCCACCTCCCCCCACCCCACTCAGCCCCTTCCTCCAGGCCCCCACCTCCCCCCACCCCACTCAGCCCCTCCTCCAGGCCCCCACTTCCCCCCACCCCACTCAGCCCTTCCTCCAGGCCCCCACCTCCCCCCACCTCACTCAGCCCCTTCCTCCAGGCCTCCATCTCCCCCTACCCCTTCCCATTCAAACTTCCCCCTCCCCCAACCTCTCCCTTCTCTTCCTCCCTTTCCCCGAACCCCCACCCACCCAATTCTGCCTCCATCCCCATCCCCCACCTGATTCTTTCTCCCCTCCCCCACCCATTCTCCCCGCCGCCACTCGATTTCTCCCGCTTCGTCCCCTCCCCGCCCCCCGCGGTTCCCCAGCCCCCTCCCACGCGGCGGGGGCGCTGGTCCCGGGCGGGGCGGCCCGAGTTCCCGGGTCCCTGGCTGGGGTCCAGCCCGCGGCCCAGGCCGGGCGGCGGCAGGCGGGCGGGGTTTCTGGCCGCGCGCAGTTTGGGGGTTTTTTTATAACCCTGGCAGGCGGCTCAGGAAGTGCCTTCCCCGCGCCCCCTCCCCTGGCCACGCCGCCGCGCTCGCTCGCTCCCTCCCTTCCTGCGCGCGCGGGGCGGCGAGACAGCGGCGGCGACGGCGCGGAGGCCCCGGGCGCGGCGCAGGTAGCGGCGCGGGCGGGGGGCCCGGGGGTGCGCGGCTCCTCCTCTTTGACCCCTCCCTGCCCAGGCTCCAAAGAAGAAGAAACCAAGGCCCAGAGAGGGAGGCCCAGGTGCAGGGAGCAGGCGAGGGAAGGATCCGTACAGGGGCCCAACACTACTCCACCAACCGAAGCCCCCAAAAGGTAAAAAAAATAAAAAGGAGAGAGAGGCCAGGAGGCGCCCCCTTACCTGGCTCCCCCCTCCCAGGAGCCCGGTGATGCTGCGAAGGCTGTGAACAGGGGAGGCGGCACTGTGGGGGCTGCCGGCAGCCGGGGCTGGGGAGAGACATGTGGACACGTGGCCTCTATGGCTCCCGCCTGCCAGATCCTCCGCTGGGCCCTCGCCCTGGGGCTGGGCCTCATGTTCGAGGTCACGCACGCCTTCCGGTCTCAAGGTAGGGGAAGTCTGGTGGTGGCGGTGGGGAGGGCCCACCCCAGGCCTCTGACCCTCACCCACAGATGAGTTCCTGTCCAGTCTGGAGAGCTATGAGATCGCCTTCCCCACCCGCGTGGACCACAACGGGGCACTGCTGGCCTTCTCGCCACCTCCTCCCCGGAGGCAGCGCCGCGGCACGGGGGCCACAGCCGAGTCCCGCCTCTTCTACAAAGTGGCCTCGCCCAGCACCCACTTCCTGCTGAACCTGACCCGCAGCTCCCGTCTACTGGCAGGGCACGTCTCCGTGGAGTACTGGACACGGGAGGGCCTGGCCTGGCAGAGGGCGGCCCGGCCCCACTGCCTCTACGCTGGTCACCTGCAGGGCCAGGCCAGCAGCTCCCATGTGGCCATCAGCACCTGTGGAGGCCTGGTGAGCTGAGGATTCTGGAACGCGGGGGGAAAGAGAGCTTTCTATCCCACTTCTCAAAACCCAGCACGGCCTGATCGTGGCAGACGAGGAAGAGTACCTGATTGAGCCCCTGCACGGTGGGCCCAAGGGTTCTCGGAGCCCGGAGGAAAGTGGACCACATGTGGTGTACAAGCGTTCCTCTCTGCGTCACCCCCACCTGGACACAGCCTGTGGAGTGAGAGGTACATCGGTCTTTCTGGGGATGGGCAGAGGGGCAGGGCTTAATTGCTCTACTGGGTTCCCCAGATGAGAAACCGTGGAAAGGGCGGCCATGGTGGCTGCGGACCTTGAAGCCACCGCCTGCCAGGCCCCTGGGGAATGAAACAGAGCGTGGCCAGCCAGGCCTGAAGCGATCGGTCAGCCGAGAGCGCTACGTGGAGACCCTGGTGGTGGCTGACAAGATGATGGTGGCCTATCACGGGCGCCGGGATGTGGAGCAGTATGTCCTGGCCATCATGAACATTGTAAGTGCCTTCCCCTCCCTGGGCACGCAGCCAGACTCGGTCTCTCTTGTTTCTTGGAGGTCAGGTTGCCAAACTTTTCCAGGACTCGAGTCTGGGAAGCACCGTTAACATCCTCGTAACTCGCCTCATCCTGCTCACGGAGGACCAGGTGCGGGGGACTTCCTCCCCTTCCCCTTCCCCGTGCCCATGCATTTCCCTCTGTCCATCCCCAGCCCACTCTGGAGATCACCCACCATGCCGGGAAGTCCCTGGACAGCTTCTGTAAGTGGCAGAAATCCATCGTGAACCACAGCGGCCATGGCAATGCCATTCCAGAGAACGGTGTGGCTAACCATGACACAGCAGTGCTCATCACACGGTGAGGGGACAGGAGAGGTCTAGGACTGGGGCAGCCCCCTCACTGACCCTGTCTCCTTTTACAGCTATGACATCTGCATCTACAAGAACAAACCCTGCGGCACACTAGGTACCCGAGCCCCGTAGGTTTCAGGCGCCTATCCAGCCCCATCCCCACATGTCCGTCTTCCCAGGCCTGGCCCCGGTGGGCGGAATGTGTGAGCGCGAGAGAAGCTGCAGCGTCAATGAGGACATTGGCCTGGCCACAGCGTTCACCATTGCCCACGAGATCGGGCACACGTGAGGCCAGGGCACACAAGAGGGGGAGGAGGGCGCCCGGCAGAGCCGACACCCCTTTCCCCAGATTCGGCATGAACCATGACGGCGTGGGAAACAGCTGTGGGGCCCGTGGTCAGGACCCAGCCAAGCTCATGGCTGCCCACATTACCATGAAGACCAACCCATTCGTGTGGTCATCCTGCAGCCGTGACTACATCACCAGCTTTCTAGAGTGAGGATGCACCTGGGTGTCCCTCAGAGCGGCTAGCATGACAGTTGCTTTTCTCTCGAGGCAGCTCGGGCCTGGGGCTCTGCCTGAACAACCGGCCCCCCAGACAGGACTTTGTGTACCCGACAGTGGCACCGGGCCAAGCCTACGATGCAGATGAGCAATGCCGCTTTCAGCATGGAGTCAAATCGCGTCAGTGTAAATACGGGGTAGAGAGAGTCTTCCTGCTTTCCTTCCTGGGGGGCGAGCCTGAGCGGGCACCTCGGCCCGCAGGAGGTCTGCAGCGAGCTGTGGTGTCTGAGCAAGAGCAACCGGTGCATCACCAACAGCATCCCGGCCGCCGAGGGCACGCTGTGCCAGACGCACACCATCGACAAGGGGGTGAGCGCCGGCCAGGGCCCCCAACTGGGCCAGGACTCACTCCTTCCTGTCTCCCCCCACCCAGTGGTGCTACAAACGGGTCTGTGTCCCCTTTGGGTCGCGCCCAGAGGGTGTGGACGGAGCCTGGGGGCCGTGGACTCCATGGGGCGACTGCAGCCGGACCTGTGGCGGCGGCGTGTCCTCTTCTAGCCGTCACTGCGACAGCCCCAGGTCAGCCCTCAGGACCCCCACCCGGGAGGGCATCATCCCTCTCCTATCCCACCACCCTTTCCAGGCCAACCATCGGGGGCAAGTACTGTCTGGGTGAGAGAAGGCGGCACCGCTCCTGCAACACGGATGTGAGTTCCCCCAAACCCCTTGAGGGGTGGGGGCCTCCCTCCATCTCTCCTCTCCTGCCCCCAGGACTGTCCCCCTGGCTCCCAGGACTTCAGAGAAGTGCAGTGTTCTGAATTTGACAGCATCCCTTTCCGTGGGAAATTCTACAAGTGGAAAACGTACCGGGGAGGTGAGTGTGGGACTCCAAAGGCTGTGGGGCCGGGCCCGTGGTGTGACGGGGCCGTGCCCCCCAGGGGGCGTGAAGGCCTGCTCGCTCACGTGCCTAGCGGAAGGCTTCAACTTCTACACGGAGAGGGCGGCAGCCGTGGTGGACGGGACACCCTGCCGTCCAGACACGGTGGACATTTGCGTCAGTGGCGAATGCAAGGTGGAGGGGACTCCCAGGGAGGTGGAGAGGGGGGGGTCGCCTCACTCACGCCTTCTCCACGCAGCACGTGGGCTGCGACCGAGTCCTGGGCTCCGACCTGCGGGAGGACAAGTGCCGAGTGTGTGGCGGTGACGGCAGTGCCTGCGAGACCATCGAGGGCGTCTTCAGCCCAGCCTCACCTGGGGCCGGTGAGAGTCTCCAGCTTCCCTCCCACACTCCCCAAGTGGGTGACATCTGAGCTCTGCTGTTCAGGGTACGAGGATGTCGTCTGGATTCCCAAAGGCTCCGTCCACATCTTCATCCAGGATCTGAACCTCTCTCTCAGTCACTTGGGTGAGCAGATGGTGGGGAGGGGATGAGGATTAACTAGAATTCTGAACCCTGCATCGTCCCCCAGCCCTGAAGGGAGACCAGGAGTCCCTGCTGCTGGAGGGGCTGCCTGGGACCCCCCAGCCCCACCGTCTGCCTCTAGCTGGGACCACCTTTCAACTGCGACAGGGGCCAGACCAGGTCCAGAGCCTCGAAGCCCTGGGACCGATTAATGCATCTCTCATCGTCATGGTAACAGGGAGACTGGGGGCAAGGTGCAGCCTTCCTTCCACTGGCTGCCGCCCCCTTTCTCCAGGTGCTGGCCCGGACCGAGCTGCCTGCCCTCCGCTACCGCTTCAATGCCCCCATCGCCCGTGACTCGCTGCCCCCCTACTCCTGGCACTATGCGCCCTGGACCAAGTGCTCGGCCCAGTGTGCAGGCGGTGAGGCCGGGGGTGGGGGAAGGCACAAGATAGGGCTGAGCAGGCCTCTCACCCTCCCCTCCAGGTAGCCAGGTGCAGGCGGTGGAGTGCCGCAACCAGCTGGACAGCTCCGCGGTCGCCCCCCACTACTGCAGTGCCCACAGCAAGCTGCCCAAAAGGCAGCGCGCCTGCAACACGGAGCCTTGCCCTCCAGAGTGAGTGCCGCCAGGGGGCAGTGTTGCTCAGGCTTACTTGCTCAGACCCCTTCATCTCTTACAGCTGGGTTGTAGGGAACTGGTCGCTCTGCAGCCGCAGCTGCGATGCAGGCGTGCGCAGCCGCTCGGTCGTGTGCCAGCGCCGCGTCTCTGCCGCGGAGGAGAAGGCGCTGGACGACAGCGCATGCCCGCAGCCGCGCCCACCTGTACTGGAGGCCTGCCACGGCCCCACTTGCCCTCCGGAGTGGGCGGCCCTCGACTGGTCTGAGGTCAGCCGCCCCCTTCCTTCGCGCCCACTGGGATGCCCAGGTGGGGTGTCCACGGAGACGCCTCTGCGCGGTCTCCAGGTTAGCTGTCCCCTCCTCACTTCGCACTGGGGCAGCACCCTGAGCACGAAACGCCCCTTCCAACTGCAGTGCACCCCCAGCTGCGGGCCGGGCCTCCGCCACCGCGTGGTCCTTTGCAAGAGCGCAGACCACCGCGCCACGCTGCCCCCGGCGCACTGCTCACCCGCCGCCAAGCCACCGGCCACCATGCGCTGCAACTTGCGCCGCTGCCCCCCGGCCCGCTGGGTGGCTGGCGAGTGGGGTGAGGTAGGAGGGCGCGCCCCAGAGGGGTGGGGGCCCGGGGCAGCAACTGAGTGGTGCCCCCTCGCAGTGCTCTGCACAGTGCGGCGTCGGGCAGCGGCAGCGCTCGGTGCGCTGCACCAGCCACACGGGCCAGGCGTCGCACGAGTGCACGGAGGCCCTGCGGCCGCCCACCACGCAGCAGTGTGAGGCCAAGTGCGACAGCCCAACCCCCGGGGACGGCCCTGAAGGTATGTGGGTGACCAGCCAGGGTGCGCCAGGACTGATTTTTCCTTCCTTCTCCCGTCCCCGCAGAGTGCAAGGATGTGAACAAGGTCGCCTACTGCCCCCTGGTGCTCAAATTTCAGTTCTGCAGCCGAGCCTACTTCCGCCAGATGTGCTGCAAAACCTGCCATGGCCACTAGGGGGCGCGCGGCACCCGGAGCCACAGCTGGCGGGGTCTCCGCCGCCAGCCCTGCAGCGGGCCGGCCAGAGGGGGCCCCGGGGGGGCGGGAACTGGGAGGGAAGGGTGAGACGGAGCCGGAAGTTATTTATTGGGAACCCCTGCAGGGCCCTGGCTGGGGGGATGGAGAGGGGCTGGCTATCCCCCCAGAGCCCCTCTTCAGCATCCGCCCCTTCCAGTTCACATAGTGAGACCCCCCCTCCAGGGTGGGTCTGGGGAGGGGACAGCTGTTCACCCCAGCACCCTTTGAACCCACCCTTAGGGAGTCCCCAACACTCCCCCCCTCCTTTGATCGGAATATGTACTGTGAAGAGTAGGGGTGGGGAGGTGGTCTGCCGGTGCCCTGCCCCCCAGCACTGCCCTACCCCTCCACTCCGAGCTGGGGGGGAATCTGTGTCTGCTATGGGAGGGGGGGGGGTAGCACCACCTCCCTGACACCCTCCCCTGACCTGACTAGGGGGAGGATCCACCCCAACCTCTGCCCTGCCCGCCCCAGGGGCACCCCGACATCCAGGCCACCCCCTCATGGTGCTACAGACCCTGCCCTGGGGCCCACACACTCCTGCCAGGAAGCCCTACATCAATAAAGTTCTGTCTTGTGTAGATTTCTACGAATTGCGGTGTGTGTGTGTCAGTGCATCCAGTAG